ACCATCTCAGCTCACTGCAATCTCCGCCTCCCGGGTTCAAGAGATTCTCCTGCCTCAGCCTCCGGAGTCGCTGGGATTGCAGGCACCCGCCACCGTGCCCGGCTAATTTTTGTATTCTTAGTAGAGACGGGGTTTCACCACCTTGGCCAGGCTGGTCTCAAACTCCTGACCTCGTGATCCACCCGCCTCGGCCTTCCAAAGTGCTGGGATTACAGGCGTGAGCCACCGCGCCCGGCCTCCGGCCGCGTTTCTTTTCTTTTTTAGAGGAGTCAGGCTGGAGTGCCGTGGCACAATAGCTCACTGCAGCTTCGAACTCCTGGGCTCAAGTGCTCCTCCCGCCTCAGCCTCCTGAGTAGCTAGGACTGCAGGCGTGCACCACCACGCCCGGCTTTTTTTTTATTATTATTAATTTTTTTGTAGAGACGGGATCTTGTTGTATTGCCCAGGCTGGTCTCCAACTCGTAGCCTCAAGCGATCCTCCCACCTCGGCCTCCCAAAGTGCTGGGATTACAGCTGTGAGCCACCGCGCCTGGCACAGGCTTCATTTCTGATGGTCCTTCCTTTTTCCTTGATGCCTTTCTCTGTACCTGGCACATAGAGGTGCCTGGTACGTGTTTGTTGAATGAATGAATGAATGAGTGAATGAGCGAACATGCCATTTCACCTTATATATCTTGTGAACCTGCCAGGCCCGGGCCTGATGTCATAGCCTCTACCCCTGGCCCGAGTCTCCAGTCCCCTGCGTGTCTGCTGACCACAGCACGAACGCCAGCGCACTACCCTCCTCAACCCCAGCCCAGGCCCCTTCCCCGTCGGGGTCCCCCCAACCCTTTCCCCGCCCGCTTCCCCGCCCCGGGGCCGCTTAGCCTCCAGCTCAGCGGGAGGTATCCCCGCCCACGGCCAGGATTGGAGGATGGAGGCAACGCCCACCCCGCCGGGCGGCCTCCTATTGGCGCGGCCGTCGCCAGGGGTGGGGACAGGACCGGCGGCTGCTGACGCCATCCCGGCCAGAAAAGCCCTGGCCAGTGGCGGGCGCGACACTATCCGTGCGGCCAGGCGGAGGTGAGTGCGCGGCGGCCGGATGGGCGGGACGGGCGTGGAGGACGCCGAGCACCGTGGCGCGCGCTCACGTCCGCGTCCCCAAGGGCTGCGCTCCCTCAAGCGCAGTGCCCAGAACTCGGAGCCAGCCCGGCCCGGGGGACCCTGCTGGCCAAGGAGGTCGTCAGTCCGGTCTTGTCTTCCAGACCCGGAGGACCGAAGCTTCCGGACGACGAGGAACCGCCCAACATGGCCTCGGAGGTGAGTGGGACCTCGGGGACTCCGGTCCTCCTGAGAGACTAATTGTTCTTGCTCTCCTGGCCAGAGTGGGAAGCTTTGGGGTGGCCGGTTTGTGGGTGCAGTGGACCCCATCATGGAGAAGTTCAACGCGTCCATTGCCTACGACCGGCACCTTTGGGAGGTGGATGTTCAAGGCAGCAAAGCCTACAGCAGGGGCCTGGAGAAGGCAGGGCTCCTCACCAAGGCCGAGATGGACCAGATACTCCATGGCCTAGACAAGGTACTTGCCGTGGCCCAAGCCCCACCCAAGGCCCTGACCCCGGCATTGCTGCTACCCACTACAGGTGGCTGAGGAGTGGGCCCAGGGCACCTTCAAACTGAACTCCAATGATGAGGACATCCACACAGCCAATGAGCGCCGCCTGAAGGTACGACCCCTGGAGCCCCACCGCTTTCCTTGGACCGTGACCCTGGGTCTCCCTTCACCTCCAGGAGCTCATTGGTGCAACGGCAGGGAAGCTGCACACGGGACGGAGCCGGAATGACCAGGTGCTTTAGCCCCTCCACCCCCTGCTCCGTGTGCCTCCCTGAGCACCATCTCCTCCTTGCACAGGTGGTCACAGACCTCAGGCTGTGGATGCGGCAGACCTGCTCCACGCTCTCGGGCCTCCTCTGGGAGCTCATTAGGACCATGGTGGATCGGGCAGAGGCGTGAGTCCTACAGGGACACCCAGGGGGCAGACCCACCCGAGCTTCTGCTCCTCCTCTCCCACAGGGAACGTGATGTTCTCTTCCCGGGGTACACCCATTTGCAGAGGGCCCAGCCCATCCGCTGGAGCCACTGGATTCTGAGGTGAGCCAGGTGAGGTGCAGGGGCTGTGCTAGGCCCTGACCCTCCTGCCCCTGGCTTCCCACAGCCACGCCGTGGCACTGACCCGAGACTCTGAGCGGCTGCTGGAGGTGCGGAAGCGGATCAATGTCCTGCCCCTGGGGAGGTGGGTGAGGCTCCAGTGCCCCGAGGGCCTGGGCCCTGGTCACCATGAATCCCTGTCCCTGCAGTGGGGCCATTGCAGGCAATCCCCTGGGTGTGGACCGAGAGCTGCTCCGAGCAGGTGAGACGTCCTGCCCCTCCTCCCCAGGGAGACAGCTTAGCCCTGCTTCCTCCCACCCCCCCAGAACTCAACTTTGGGGCCATCACTCTCAACAGCATGGATGCCACTAGTGAGCGGGACTTTGTGGGTGAGTCCTGGGGAGCCAGTCCCCTGCCCTGTGAGGCCTGGTGACTGGGAACCTTTTCTCCCAGCCGAGTTCCTGTTCTGGGCTTCGCTGTGCATGACCCATCTCAGCAGGATGGCCGAGGACCTCATCCTCTACTGCACCAAGGAATTCAGCTTCGTGCAGCTCTCAGATGCCTACAGGTAAGCCCTGAACTGCCACCTCCATCTGCCGCAGCCCCTTCAGCGCCAGCACCTCTGTCCCCAGCACGGGAAGCAGCCTGATGCCCCAGAAGAAAAACCCCGACAGTTTGGAGCTGATCCGGAGCAAGGCTGGGCGTGTGTTTGGGCGGGTGAGCAAGGCAGGGGGAGGGGCGGGGCCTCTGGTCCAGCCCCTGTGCCTCCCTCTTCCCGCAGTGTGCCGGGCTCCTGATGACCCTCAAGGGACTTCCCAGCACCTACAACAAAGACTTACAGGTGCGAGGCCGGGGGAGGCCTGGCTAGTACGTTAGGCCCTCACCTCCTGCCATGTGCCTCCCAGGAGGACAAGGAAGCTGTGTTTGAAGTGTCAGACACTATGAGTGCCGTGCTCCAGGTGGCCACTGGCGTCATCTCTACGCTGCAGGCAAGACATCACCCCCCTGCTTCTCCTCCCCTAGGGCTCACCACTCGCCCACCTGTGCCCCCAGATTCACCAAGAGAACATGGGACAGGCTCTCAGCCCCGACATGCTGGCCACTGACCTTGCCTATTACCTGGTCCGCAAAGGGGTAAGTGTGTAGCAGCCAGGGGGAGGGTGAGGGCCTCAGCGCCATCTTCCTCCCTGGCACCCAGATGCCATTCCGCCAGGCCCACGAGGCCTCCGGGAAAGCTGTGTTCATGGCCGAGACCAAGGGGGTCGCCCTCAACCAGCTGTCACTGCAGGAGCTGCAGACCATCAGGTACGGCCCATCCCCTTCCCCATGCTGCCTCCGCGCCCTGGCCCACCTCTTCCTCTCTCCCCAGCCCCCTGTTCTCGGGCGACGTGATCTGCGTGTGGGACTACGGGCACAGTGTGGAGCAGTATGGTGCCCTGGGCGGCACTGCGCGCTCCAGCGTCGACTGGCAGATCCGCCAGGTGCGGGCGCTACTGCAGGCACAGCAGGCCTAGGTCCTCCCACACCTGCCCCCTAATAAAGTGGGCGCGAGAGGAGGCTGCTGTGTGTTTCCTGCCCCAGCCTGGCTCCCTCGTTGCTGGGCTTTCGGGGCTGGCCAGTGGGGACAGTCAGGGACTGGAGAGGCAGGGCAGGGTGGCCTGTAATCCCAGCACTTTGGAAGGGCAAGGTGCGAGGATGCTTGAGGCCAGGAGTTTGACACAGCCTGGGCAACACAGGGAGACCCCCATCTCTACTCAATAATAAAACAAATAGCCTGGCGTGGTGGCCCATGCATATAGTCCCAGCTACTTGTAAGGCTGAGGTGAGAGGACACTTGTGCCCAGGAGTGGAGGCTGCAGTGAGCTATGATCACGCCACTGCATTCCAGCCTGGATAACAGAGTGAGAACCTATCTCTAAAAATAAATAAATAAACGAAAAATAAATGGAAGCGGAGAAAACTGGGCAAGGGCAATGAGAGTCGTAGACGGGAAGGGAAGAGGGGGCTCCCATCATAGCCTCTGCTCTGTCCAGGCCCCATCCCCTTCAGACAGGGTATCACAGTGACCTCCTAGGCCAGGAGCGATGGCTCACGCCTGTAATCCTAGCATTTTGGGAGGCCTGGGCAACAGGAAGACTCCAACTACCATATTAAAAAAAACATGAATGAAAGCAAAAACAAAACAACTAGCCAAACTGGGCGCGGTGGCT